AGGAAGGTATCGGTGCACCCTGAGCAAACACTGCTCGCTTCCAACGCTCACTGGGAACAGGCTTCCCGGGAAGGTCCCAAATCTCTCCAGTTCCGCTCACCCTGCGGGCGGGAGCGCGGCGCCCGGGTGCCCCACCTGCGCCGGGCGGTCGGCTCCCGCTGGCCGGAGTTTGCAGACTTGGCGCTCAGGCCGATTCTCCCGGAGTTGGGCCGCGCGCGCCGGGCCAATGAGCGCGCCCCGCGGAGGGCTCCGCTCCCCCCGCGCGCGCTGATTGGTCCCGCGGCCCTCGAGGCCGGGCCGGCCGCGGCTGCGGGCGGCGGCCAGTGCCCGGCGCGAGTGGGAGTGGCGCGCGCGCCCCTAGCCGCCCCCCGCCTCTCCCCGCTGCGCTCCCTCGCTCCTTCCCTGAGCTCCCGGGCTCCGGCAGCGGGCTGGCGGGGCGCCGCATTGCACACTCTGGGGGCGCCGCAGTGTTCGTGGGATGGGGCAGCGGGCTGCAGCTGGCGGCCGGAATCCGCGCGCAGCCCGGGTGAGTAGAGGCGGGCTTCCCGGGAGAGCACAAAAGAACAGGGGATTGGTGCCAGCGGCCCCGGCTTAGGCGGGGCCTGGCCAAGGCAGGGAGTGCGCTGAGTCCCTGGAACTACCCGATGCTAGGGCAGTCCCCTGGGGCCAGAGGAACTGGGGTCCCGGCCTCCGGCGTTTTGCCCCTAGTGGGCAGAGAGCCCCGCGAGTAGCCTGGACGGGTCCAGAGGGGCGTGTGTACTCGTGTGTGTTGGGCTGGCGCGTGGAGGGTGGGATGGAAAGGTCAGGAGCTGCCAAGTTCAAGGCTGGAGGAACCTTTCCCAGGAGTAATTCAGCATCTTCTCACGGCCCAACATGCGTCCACCAGGAACTCCAGCCGGAGGGAGTTCCTGGGCGGCGGACTGGCAGCACCCCACATGTTGCTGCGGGGCGGGGGGCAGTGGCGGTAGCCCGGCTGCGGCCACCCGGAGCCTCTAAGGGAGGTGCAGTGTGCTGGAGGTACCTCCCCGCCGCTGCAAGACCACGCTAGGCCTTTCAGCCATCCACCCCGACAACCCAGGGAAGGGACCATCCACCCACAGAGTTGGGATTTGGCCTGGGCTTGACTTGGCGACCTGTTTTTCTCTCCGGTAACAGCAGTTCCGTTGATTCACATTTGGCTAAGCGTTCAGTTACAACCTAAAGCTCACTATCTGACGGTCTGACTCGCTCTGACCCCCACCATATCCTCACTATCTCTACCGCTGCCCTCCTCCAGTCCCCTCTCCCGCCCCAGTATCTGCCCTGCTCCTCACTGCGGGGCTCAAAACTTGGTGTTTGAGCATGATTGCCTTCGGTGTGGTCCTTGGCATTTTCAAGTGTCACAATCACATCCCGTTTCCTAGAGGACTCCAAAGACTTGTTATAATGGGATCGGGGGAGAGAATTGGGTGGGGGGGAATGGAAGAGGGTCTTTGGTAGTCACTTGTTGGAAGAACAGCATTGACCTCCCAGAGCATATGACAAAAAGAATGTTAAGCTTCTTTCTATGGTAACCTACCCAAGGTGTGACCTCCAAAATTCAATTTTCTTTGTGGGAGGCAAGGGAGTTTAGATTCTCCAGGGGGAAGCTTATTTCTTGTTAAATTGACTTGCGGTGACATACACACTGTTCTGCTCTGCTCTGGCCAGCCATTGCAGATGCCATGATATTATTAGAGCAATTCCCTTAAAGCCATTACATTTTCTTTCGAGTGAGAGGAACTCGAGCTAGCTGTTTAAAATTTTGGATCTGCACCTTATTTCTCTAGAAGACATTAATGGTTACTGTATATGCGCTCACGTGTACCAAGTTTGCAAAAGGTATTTGTGCAATCGCCCATGAAATGGGTTAATGCACATTTATGTTAAACCCATTTAAATGTAAAACATCTATCTGTTTTCAATTTTAGTTTCCACCTCGACCAAAGGCACCAGACTGAAATAAGACTTAAAAGAGGCTTCCTTGTTTAAATAGAGGTTTATAGAACTCTAGTCCTGAGAGCACACAGTAAGCTTTCTGAGCTTGTAGGCACACAAAGCTTGTTAAAAATTGTGAAATGGTTCCTTGAGTTAGAAATAATGGAAATGCTTCCAGACCAATTAAGACAGACAATTGATGAAGCTACACTCTCAAGCTGTTGACAGTCTTTGTAAGGTGAATGTTTATAGTACATAATGCATAAATCGGGCTGATTCTAGGCAAATAATATCAAGTAAAAAACCATACCATGTGTTGTATCATACTGGATAGTTTATATGGCATATTGAAATCTACTATTAAAGTGTCTGAGGAAATCATATCTTTATCATCCCCATTTCACAGATGAAACAACTGAGGCTTTCAAAGATTGACTTTTCCAAGATCAATAGCAGAGTTCAGTCAAGTGTTTTTCAAATTCTTTCCTACCTCACCCGTTCCCTTCCTTCCTTCCTTTTTGGTGTTTACCTACTTCTTTGTTGTTTACCTACTTCTGATTTCTGCACCTCTTTTTACTGTTTAACCCATAGCTTGAGGGACCATTGTGAATCATCCCCAAAAGGCTTTGCTGTCTGCTCAATATCATTTAGCTCCCACTAAGGTGAGGGCTGATAAAGAATTAAGGTGAAAACTAGGAATAGTTTTAAAGAGCTACCCTTTTCAAAGAGATACGTTATTTTTGCTAATGAGTTGTTAAAGGTACATATAATCAAACCCCTAAAGGATGATGTCCTAATTGTAATGTTTCAGAAAGACAAGTAACAGTAGGAGAGATGTGTGAGAAATATGTAAGTCTCCTATTTTATAAACACACTCCTTATAAGCTCTGTAGACGATTAACAATAGAAATAATAAATGAATATCTCATTAGTGCTATTCTTATTTTAAAAAGAATTGACAAAATAGATGACTTAAATAAAATCAGAACTACTCTGGAAACACAAAAAGCACCCACTTATCAAAAGTCCTGAAATCCTCATTGACTAGTGTACAAATGTAGCAGAAGACATTGGTTAGAGAGAAATCATATTTTTACTTGCAAAGCTAGCAATAAGAAGCGTACAGATATCTGCCTATCTGATTATTTTTTAAGGGCTCATCATCTGCAAATCTTTTCTTGGAAAATGATTGCTTACAATATTTACTTGTGTCATTGCATACTATTTATTAATGAGATTAATCTCATTTGCAATAACGTGGTTAAGTGTTGAGCTTACTACTAGTAAGTCTTGGTTAAGTATGTGGGCTTTGGATTCAAGTCTTGTCTTCACATACACTAACTGTGGGACTTCAAAAAATGATAGAACTTCTCTGTGCTTTAGTTTTCTTATGTGTAAAGCATGAATAATGCACCTACCTCATGCAGTTTTTAAAATTTATTCATGCAGCAAATATTCAGCAATTGCCTATTAGGTACCAGCTCTGCTCTAGATGCTAGGGATACATGTGCAAACTCCTTGCTAATGAAGTTTACCGTCTGGTGCCTGAAATCTAATGACACAATGCATTTAAAATGCTTGGGATGGGACCTTACACCTACCAAATGCCCCGTTATTGTTAGCTGTTGGTATCATACATTCTTTCAGGAACTGTTCAGAGTGCCTACCAGATGTAACACAGATTGCAGCATGTAATGATGAATGATATGTGTTTCAATTCAATTAAGTCTTCTAATGGAAGAGGGGACTCCAAAGAAGGACATCAAGAGTATAATCAGTCTCTAAAAGGGAATTCAATGCTGATATGTTAGGGAAGAAATGAAAAGAAATACTTAATTTACCCATAAGAAAGTGGGAAGCATACGAATTACCTTATAGAAACCCAAAAGTGATAAGAAAAACAAGTCTTGTACCCAAGCTCTGTAAAACACTAAACTCATAGTGAAAACACATAGGGAAAGTAAAGAAAAGAAAAAGAAAGCTTACCTGGATACATGTAATGAAAAAGGAAAATTTGAAGGGTCAGTTTATTAAATTGACCTTATGAAGGGCAACAGATCCCAGGCATACTAGAAATGGGATAACCAAAAGTGAATTTGTTAAAAAAAAATCCTTGCAATGGATTTCCAAAACGATAATGAAAGTCCCTTAAATACTGTGAAATAAGGATTGTGGAACTACTCATCTTTCATCATACCAAACATGTACTGGGAGATAAAAAGAGATAAAACAGCGTGTAAATGAATTCTTTGCTTCTGTTTTTGCTGAGTAATATTCCTACACCCAGGCTTTCTCAAGCAATACACACATTGGAGGTAATAGATCAAGAAGTGGCAAGTGCTGAGGATATTCCAGACCTAATCAGCAGACTAATTACAGATAAATCACCAAGACTAGATGGCCTTCACCTAAGTATATTGAAGAAGCCTGGTGTGTACGTGACAGCAATCTGGGGTATTGCTGGGGGATTGACTGGTGTCCTTGGGGGCTCCAGTCAGGGGAGGGGTTTCCAGAAGGACTGGGGGCCAAGAAACCAGACCCGTGTCCCTGTGGATGATTGGGAGATGGATATTCAAAGTAAACACAGATTACAGCAAGTAACGATTTTTTTTTTTTTTTTCTGAAGAAGGGGGATTGACGTATTAGAGTTAAAAAAGGAAAATACAGTCATGCACCTCATAACAATGTTTGGGTCAAGAATGCACTGCTTATATGATGGTGGTCCCATACGAGTATAGTGGAGCTGAAAAATTCCTATCACCTAGTGACATCTTAGCTGTGGTGATGTCGTGGCACAACACATTACTTACCTGTGGTAATGCTTGTGTAAACACACTTACTGTGTTACCAGTCTTAGAAGAGTATAGCACGTACAATTATGTACAGTACATACTACTTGAGAATGATATTAAACACCTATGTTACTGATTTATGTATTTACTGTTAATGCAATTTATCATTATCTTAGAGAGAACTCCTACTTATTTTTTTTTTTAAAGTGAACTGTAAACAGCCTCAGGCAGGTCCTTCAGGAGGTATTCCAGAAGAAAGCATTGTTATCATAGGAGATGTCAGCTCCATGCGTGTTATTGCCCCTGAAGACCTTCCAGTGGGACAAGATGTGGTGGTGGAAGACAGTGATATTGATGATCGTAATCCCGTATAGGCCCAGCCTAATGTGTGTGCTTATGTCTTAGTTTTTAACAAAAAATTTTAAAACATGTTTTCATTTAATAGAAAAAAAGCTTACAGAATAAGGATTTGAAGAAAATAAGTTTGTACCATGTGTTTGTGTTTTAAGCTAAGTGTTATTACAAAGGAATCAAAAAGTTAAAACATATAAAAGTTTGTAAAATAAAAAAATTACAGTAAACTAAGGTTAATTTATCATTGAAGAAAGAAAAAATGTTAAAGTAAATTTAGGGTAGCCTAAATGTAGTATTTATAAAACCTACAGTAGTCTACAGTAACGTCCTCAGCCTTCACTTCTACTTCCCACTCACTCACTTGCCACTCACTCACTCACCCAGAGCAACTTACAGTCCTGCAAGCTCCATTCATGGTACGTGCCCTATATAGGTGTATCTTTTTTCTTTTATACCGTATTTTTATGGTACCTTTTCTATGTTTAGATACACACATACTTACTATTGTGTTACAGTTGCCTGTAGTATTTAGTGCAGTAACATACTGCAGAGGTTTGTAGCCTAGGAACAAAAGGCTATACCATATAACTTAGGTGTGTAGTAGGCTATACATCTAGGCTTGTGTAAATATACTCTGTGATGTTCACACAGTGACAAAATCACCTAAGATGGCTCTCTCAGAACATATCTCCATTGTTCAGTGATACATGACTATATGTTTGTTGCCAAGTGTTGCAGGAAATATATTTTAATGTTTCAGAAAGCCTAACCAGGTTTCCGATTCCAGTTCCCTCCTCATTCATGACCTTTTCTTATGAATGGGAAATTGGCTAAGGAAACAAAAAACAAAAAATGGAGATCAATAGGTATATCTCTGAGTGGACAAATAGCCTCTTCCAGGAAGTAGTTTGGGGATGGTCTAATTTAACACTTTTGTAAATGCTTATGGGTGATATGCAGTTCTTACGGTAAGTAAAAACCAAGCTGCTAAAGTTGAACTATAGAAATAACTTAAAAGATCATCTAAATAGGAAGAAAAATAATAGAAGATTAAAGTCAAAATGGAAGATTGAAGATAAGTGTACTTGGAAAAAGCAATCCCAAGAACATTTATAGGAGATAGTTTTAAATTCTGTTCCCATCAGCAGATAGCATAGCTGGCTAGTAGTCTCTCAGCTCTCTAAAACACATGTGTCCACCAAGTTAAAGTCAGTGTTAGAAAAAGTGTAGGTTATAAAACTCTGTATTAATGTGATGCTATTTTAAAAATATATATGGCTGAATAAGTTTATATAAATAAACCCTCTCTATTTGTTCATCTGTGTGGAAAGAAATACATCAAAATATTAACAGTGACTCTCTCTAAGTAATATGGGATTGGAAGTGATTTTTATTATCTTCTTTTACCTGTGTTCTCCAAATTTTCTAGATTAAACACATATTCTTATAAGACAAAACATTATGAAAATAAGATTTAGTATTATAACCTCAGGTTTCATGTAGTGTTAATAGAAAGAAAGCTCATTTGATTATTATTTCTATGTCTTCTGAAAATCTGTAGTTGAAAATTTTTTTGCCTTTTTCTCCCCTCTGAATTCCCCATGTAAAAAGGGCAGCATGTTGAAATAACGTGTGTGTGTGTGTGTGTGTGTGTGTGTGTGTTTGGTGTTAGGAAAAAATGTGGTTGATGTGCTTTTTAAAATAGAACTAGGAAATGTAAAAAGATTTCGTTTTTACATTCAATGGATTTTACATTCAAATCCATAACTCAGGATTTGAAGAACAAAGTTATAGAAGCATTGCTGATTTCTTTCTAGACTGTAAGCGCTATGAGGACAGGCACCGAATCTGTTTCTTTCCTTTCTGACTGTGTAGTGCTTGCCTTGGTGTCTAGCACAGAAGACTCTCCCAGTAAATACGTTGGAATGTTTTGAATTGAATGATAGGATTAAAAACTCTGATAAGCATGTAGAAATTTGAAATAAGAGTTTCTAGGGCCCATTGTATCCTCTGAGGTCATATGATTCACTCACGTTTTAGTTTGTTTCTCTGTAAGTTATCCTGGCAGTCTTTGTATTATATGACCCCTGGGCCACAAAAGTGGTTTGTGCTGGTCATCTGGGATCCTCTGGCTTATTCTCAAGTTTTGATCCAGCTCCTGCCACTTGCATCCATCTCTCATTTCAGTTGGTTTTGTGCTTTGGGGCTGGTGTTTTGTTTCTTTCCTTGGCTCTGGATTTTGTCTCTCTTTCAGCCTTTGGCTTGGGTTCATCATCTTTTTCTCCCACTGTGGACACCAGTGTATATAATCCCAGTTAGCTCTGGCCCCCTTTAAAAAAAAAACTTATATTTTAGGTTCAGGGGTACATACACAGGTTTGTTAGATAGGTAAATTGCATGTCACAGGGATTTGGTGTACAGATTATTTCCTCACCCAGGAAATAAGCATAGTTCTCAATAGGTAATTTTTCATTCCTCACTCTCTTCCCACCCTTTACCCTCAAGTAGACCCCAGTGTTTGTTGTTCTCTTCTTTGTGTCCACGTGTTCTCAATGTTTAGCTCTCACTTATAAGAGCATGTGGTATTAGGTTTTCTGTTCTTGGATTAGTTCACTTAGGATAATGGCCTCCAGCTTCATCCATGTTGCTGCAAAGTACGTGATCTCATTTTTATGGCTGCATAGTATTCCGTGGTGTATATGTACCACATTTTTTTTAATCCAGTTTACTGTTGATGAGCATTTAGGTTGATTCCATGTATTTGCATTTAGGTTGATTCCATGTATTTGCTATTATGGATAGTGTTGCAACGAACATACACATTCATGTGTTTTTATGTAGAACAATTTGTATTCCTTTGGGTATATACCCAATAATGGGATTGCTGGGTCAAGTGGTAATTCTGTTTTAAGTTCTTTGAGAAATTGCCAAACTGCTTTCCACAGTGGCTGATCTAATTTACAATTCCACCAGCAGTGTATAAGAGTTCCCTTTTCTCTGCAACCATGTCAGCATCTTTTATTTTTTGGCTGACCCTTCTTGATAAGCTAGAATCTTTTAAAGAGTGGTTTATACCACAAACTATTAAATATTAACAATTGAATATTACTGTGGTCTGAATAGTGGCATACCTCCAAAATTATGTGTTGGAACATAATCCCCAATGTAATAGTATCAAAAGGTGGGGCCTTTTGGACAGAGCCCTCATGAGTGGGATTAGTGCCTTTATAAAAGAGGTTGAAAGGAGCTCCCTTGTTTCTTCTGCCATGTGAGGACACAGCAACAAGGTGCCATCCATGAGGCAGAGAATGAGCCCTCACCAGACACCAGATCTGCTGGTATTGTCATCTTGGACTTCTCAGCCTTCAGGACTGTGAGCAATAAAATTCTGTTATTTATAAATTACCCCGGCTAAGGCATTTTATTATAGCAGCCTGATGGACTAAGACAAATATTAACACCTGATCCCCAGAAGGGATCTAGGAGTCATTGTAGATTGTTCTCCAATATTAGCTTAATAAGGCACTGTAGTCAGATTATTCAGTAATATCCCTGGTATTGTCAGCAGGAGTCTTGGCAGAAGAACAGAAAATTTTATGTTGTTTTTACATAAAATCTGGTATATATGTTACAACATGCAACCCTTATTGTCATTTTCAAGAAAGACAGATAGGGAGGAATTGGATAAGAGCAATAACATGGTCAAGCCAGTGCCCAGGACTTTGAGTGAGGACTTAGGGGAAGTAGCTATTTTCTGACGACAGAATGTAAATAGAACTCTGGCTTGGAAGATAAAGACTCAAGGGATAGGAGCCTAGTGTATACATTATGAAGGTCACTGCCTGCTAGAGAGTCTTCTTTAACTAATCCGACTCCAAGACTAACACAGACCAACCCAAAGACTACGTATAACCAGAAGGCCATAGGGCAGGAACTCCTGCTTGCCATCAGGTGCTTCTCTTTGAGGGAGTTCTTGAAATGGTCCACGGCTCAGGTGTGAAGAGATGAGATCTATATTGGACAGGTTCTGGAGCCATCGTGGCTTAGAAGCCTCATTCCCCTAGGAGTTGATATCTCTTGTAACTCCATAGACAAAGCTTCCAAGGTCTCATAGGGATGTGCCCAGTTTCCAGAATCATGGCCCTCAGGGAAGCCCCAAGCATGGTGTCCTATCAGGTAATTTTAGTTTTCAACCAGCCTACCAATTACAGTCATAGCTGTAACTTGTTACTATGACGTTTTTACTCTTATCAGGTTGCTACAATAAAACAGCTAGACAGATACCCAAAGTCAAATTCTCATGCACAGTTACAAGTAGAGTGAATTTGCATTATTTTTCACAAAAATTAAAAACTAGAACTAGAATACATCTGTTGATATCTGAAAACAAGGGATTTTAGACAGAAAGCAATGAGGTCAGACTATGTAATACCCCTACCTCCTGTCCTGCATTCCCCCCTGCTCATCCTTATTCTCTGGACAAGAGGATGCAAAGTAAAATTAAAAATAGGTTCAAAAGTGTTTAGGTGTATGCGTGAGTAATTACCACATAATGGATTGTTAGGCAAAACGAAAGTATTGGGTGTAAAATCTTCATCTTTTGCTAGAATTTTTATTGAATTCTTTTAATTCAGATTCCTGATCACCTAACCGAATGAATTCACAACAACTTTTGCAGCAGTTATGACTTGTTCTCAGCCATAGATAAAGGAATTCGTAAACCCAGGATTGTCCTACTATTTCTGCCTTTTCTTTTGGAAATCATTATTGCTACTTGAACTACCAAAAAAAGTATATTTAAGCATTCCAGGTGATTAAATAACAATGCAGTTAGTGTGTTTTTGTAGTAGGATTTTGGGTAAACATTTTCAAAAAATATTTAATATTTTTATGACCTAAAAAAGCAGGAGAGATAAAGGTTATTTTAAGCACAATTTTTAGTGCCTTGTAGTATAACATATTAGCCCAGATGTACATGTTACTTAAATTTCTATCAAGATATCTAGAAATACTAGTTCTTTTATGCTGTTACAGAACTTTAGATAATATAATCATTTACTTGCACTTATAATAACAGCATTTATTACCCTCTACTTTTACTTACATGGTTTTTCATCCACAGGACTCTACCTGCTTGTGAGAGATTATGTTAATTTTCCATTGGCAGAGAGGCAATGTAGAGGGAAGGTTGGAGGTCTGGGCTCTCCTGTAGTGTAATTCTGCCTCCACCAGTTGCTACCTGTGTGACCTTGGGCAAGTTATTTAGTTTCCTCCAATTTTACCGGCTACACCATTAACTAGCTGGCTGACCTTTAGCCAGTAGGTCACCCACTGGGCATCATTTGCTTCAGCTGTACAAATCAAAAGGCTTTACTAAATTCCCAGATGTGTAGGAACCAACATATAGTTTTTGACATTTAAAATTACCCATTAATGCTGATCTAATAAAATTGCTTTGATTAACTGAAAGTGTGGCATAATATTGGTATATAGACTAAAATAAATAAACATTCAAGAATTCTTGTCTTCTAAGAACATGAGACCTCTAATAAATAATTTAAAAGGTGTAGCACATCCCCCCAGAATATATTTTCTTGCTATGTAGATCTTCACTGTTCTTTGACTCGCCATGTGGAATACATTTAATTTCTTAGAAAATTTTCAATCTTGGAGAAAAAAATTCACTTTCAAGTGTTCTAAAAATATTGCCATTTAAAAATACTGACTTTAATAGAAGTAATATCCTGCGTTTATATAGTGGCTTTTCATGGAAGATCAAAGGAATGGTATTAGAAGTACATGGTTTTTCTTTTATGTATAACTTCATAGGAGAATTTTCTTTTGTTGAGTTCTTTTAATTCAGATTCCCGATCTGAATTAAAAGAACTACCCGAGTGAATTCACAAAAAGTTTGCAGCAGTTGTGCCTTTTTCTCAGTCAGGTGTGTCCTTGGTCAGGGGTGTCCTTCCATCCATTATTCCACAATTTACAATGCTTCTCATCCTTCAAAGCCTAGTTCAATGCAGCCTCCCCAAAGATGCCTTTTCTCCTGATTCCCTCATCAGTGTAAATTTTGCTCTTTTACGTATACCTGTATTTTGTAGTAACATATTCTTTGTTACATTCTCTACATTCTCTTGTTACCTGTATTTTTAGTCTTATTTCTCATGGATGCCAACATGAACATAATGTTTTGCATAGAGTAAGCCCTCAGTCAATATGCTTAATAGAATAATGCCTTTCATAGAGAAAAGCTGTAAAGATCTGGGGGGAATCACAAAGGATTGCATCTTAGACTCGTTGTGCTACTATAACAAAATACCTGAGACTGGGAAATTTATATCAAACAAAAATTTATTTCTCACACATCTGAGGCTGAGAAGTCCAAGATCAAGGCACCAGCTGGTGAGGGCACAGTCTCTCTGCTTCTAAGATGGCACTTTGTTGCTGTGTCCTCACACAGGGAAAGACAGAAGAGCAAGTGAGTTAAGGCCATGTGAAGAAGTCTCTTCTATAAGGCCCTAATCCCATTTGCGAGGGAGGAGCCTTCATGCATAATCACCTCTTGAAAGTTCCATCTCTTAATACTGTCACATGACCACACCTGAATTTTGGAGGGATCACAGGGAAACCATAGCAGATTGGTTTAGATGGAAGGGATAGGTTTTGCATTATATGACAAACTGTTACCTAATTTTGGTCCCTGGATGTCCAGGAAGAACAAATGAATACCACAAGCTATACACATTCTTCTTAGAGACTCTACTCTGCTGCTGTGTCCTTATAATGAATACCTTTTAGGTATTGAGGGTATTCACAAAACAGACTCTAAGCCCTGAGTTGCCCATGACCTAGGACTTTGGAAAGTTAGGTATGATATTTTTACCCTTACCCTGGGGAAGGCACAAAACTATTAATGAAGGATATGCCCCCATGACCCAAATGCTAGGCCCCACCTTCAACACTTGGGATCACATTTCAACATGAGATTTGGATGGGATACAACACCCAAACCATATCAGTGGGTAATTTCTATTTTTAAAATATACAAAAGTTTAAGGAAGAAAATAATCATTCCCCATTTTATCACACAGATTTAATTATTCGTGTGTAATTTCTTTATTATTTTAATGATATTCTTTTTCTCTGTGTCACATGGTGGCTACCTAGTTATGGATACAGCATATGTTGAATGTATTTGATCCTTATCTTCCTAGAGTAAACCAGAGGCCAATATAGCAAATTTACTATGTATAAAGATGTACACTGTTCTTCTATGCTACTGAAAAACTCTTTCATCAGTAGTCTCCCATGTGGCCTCCTATTTGTGGGAGGGAATAATGTGCATAGTTAGGGCTGGTATTTTTTAAACAAAGAAATAGACAAGGCCAGATCTGTTTAATCTCTAACGGCCAGTGTTCTTTCTGTTCATTCCCATAGATTAGAATCACAGCCAACTGGCTTAAAATGTTGTTTTAAGGAGCACCAGGTGAGAGGTGGCCAGATCAGCATCAGCTCCCCACAGTCCTGATAAATGACTCAGGTTTGAACTCCTCCTGTTGCCAATGTTGTTATTCTTTGGTAAGGTGAACCAGGCAAGCAAAAATCAACATGGTACAAAAAAATTTTTCTCACCAAAGCTATTTGGAGGCTCAACTTTCTCAATGAAGGGCACTGCATTTCATAGATAGAATAGCATTTTAAAGACATGTACTGTCTATAATGGTACTTTCTTCTCAGTTGGGAACTATTTAGGAGAGATCTGTGCTAGAGGAGACAGTTTTCAGCTAGGACATGCAAATTCAAGAAAGGTCCAGTGCCATAGCGTCTACAAGACGTCTTGTAGAGAAGCAAGCAGACTCATTTCCTATAGCTTCTGGGCAGTTCTGGCATTGCATGTGTGTTTCAGATCTCTTCCGGAGAAGCAGTGTACTGAATAAGATCGAACATGGAAAATGGAAAGGAAGAGTGGGCAGAGAAGAAGGAGCTAAAGAACTTTTAATAAAGAAAGTATCATCTACTTTATAATAGATTAAAAAAAAACTTTTCGATCCTATCTGATTCCTGTCCTATCAGAGAAATCCCTAAAATGAACAAATTTGAGGAGAATGACAAACATCCATCTGCCTTAAATTATCTTCCAAATTTCTGCCACTCCCAGCTTCAAAGCCACTCCTTTGGCAAGTCATTGATTCAGCCTTAGAAGATCACTGTTAAAAGCCTTCCCTGAAGGGAAAATCATGCTCGTTAATGAATGAATCTAAGCTGGGTAACATACTCTTCCAGTAGGCAAGTGAAAGCTGGGGGAATATGAGTCCAAGCAAGGGGACTGAGATGGGGAAATAGAGGAGGTAACTTTTTCCTTGTAAGATGTGGGTGGAAAGGAAAGATGTTGAGATCTTTGCTTGTTTCCCACTTTCATCTAAACTCTCATCATGCTGTTTGCTGAATTATCAACCACCAATTAGTGGTAGGTTTTAGGCCAAGCCAGGTAACTTCTTTGAACTTCAGTTTCCTCAAAATGATTGCTTAAGATCAGCACTTCCAAAGGAGGACCTGTAAGGAAAAACACTGGTTCTGTGGGATATTACAGGAAAAAAAAAACAGTGGATTAAAAATGTTTTTGTTTTTTGAGTTGCAGGACTTTTAGAACATTTAGTAACTGAATGTTCACTCTATATATCTGAAAGAAGGTGTGATATATAATATTCAGTGATTCCCAGACCTATTTGACAGTGATACTCATTTTGAGGGTTCATCTTGAGGGTCAGTGTTTTCTGAACACAAAATATTGGACTATCTGGTGTCTGACGTCCTTCTATGTTTTAAATTCTGTGAATGTACAATTAGTTTGTCTCTCCTCCTATTTCTTTCCTAGCCAGCCCCCTTGCCTCTTACCTAGAACTGTTTTTGTGTTGTGTGTAAACCATTTGATCAACAATGTACTCTGTTAGAAAATCTCTGCATCTACTTTAAGAGAAGTGCATGTTGAGATAGTGCAAATCTGCAAGCTATGCACTTTTCCCTTTTATTTTTATATTTTAGACTACATTAAGTCAAAGGCAGTCAAAAAGCAAACAATAAATTCCCCAAGTGCTGTACACCCTGCCCAATATCCTAATAAAAATATTGAAACATTTATACTAATAGAGGGGATAATATTTCAGAAAAGAATAATTTACAAAAGACCCAGGTTTTATTCCGACAGAGGCGTTTCTAAGCAAAGCAGGGCAATTAATCATAGAGCTGTAACATAAAGATGAAAAGATGAATACTGAATATATAGAAAATGTGCGCTATTCTTCCCTTCATCTTTAGAATTACAAAAGATGTTTATCACCCCTTGCCTTACCAACACCAATCTTGGATTTTTTATTTGGCTTCTGCACCAGATTCACCCTTGACTTGATGAGGAGCAGGTAAAAGCTGAAGTGCTTTGTGGGAGTGGGTGCGGGAGTGGAGGAAGGTATAGACATCCAGGATGTAGGATGGCTGTGTCTGAATTAGACCTCCTCCTACAAAAATAGCTCCTCTTCCAGATGTTTTTTAAAGTGAGGGAATACAAGGTGGTCATCTGTAATCTCTTGAGTCAGAAAGAGAAAGAGGCAGGCATAGTGTCTTGTGCCTATAGTCCACCTACTTGGCAGGCTGAGGCAGGAGTATGGATTGAGTCCAGGAGTTTGGGGCTGCAGTGTGCTGTGACTGCACCTGTAAATAGTCATTGCATTCTAGCCTGAGCAACACAGTGAGACTCCATCTTTAAAAAAAATAAAAAGAGAGTAAGGATTCTCACTGAGACACCCCCCGACCCCATCTCTGAAAAAAGAATGAATAAAGAGTAAGGATTCACACTGACTATTTTTCATATACTTATTGTTGCATGTCGTGAATTCTCTGAAAGTAAAATGATCTGAATATCTACAGGTAACCTACAGGTAATCTATAGCAGACATCTTACTGTAGGCTATGTGTTTGGTTTGATTGTCTATGGTCCACCCTTAATTTAAATTTTTTTTTTTTTTTTTTGAGACGGAGCCTCGCTTTGTTGCCCAGGCTGGAGTGCAGTGGCGCGATCTCAGGTCACTGCAAGCTCTGCCTCCTGGGTTCATGCCATTCCCTGGCCTCAGCCTCCCGAGTAGCTGGGACTACAGGCACCTGCCACCACACCTGGCTATTTTTTTTTTTTTTTGTATTTTTTAGTAGAGACAGGGTTTCACCATGTTAGCCAGGACAGTTTTGATCTCCTGACATTGTGATCCACCCACCTCGGCCTCCCAAAGTGCTGGGATTACAGGTGGGAGCCAACGCACCCGGCCTTAATTTAAATTTTTAAGAATATTTGTCAAATTTTCTGGTATTTGAATTCAAGCTTACCTCTGATGAAACATTAATATTTCTATTTAGTTTTCCTTGTCTTGTTTAAAAAATTGGAATTTGTTGTGTGCATTTGATTATGTATATTTTAAAACTCCAAATTGCATTTTGAAATTTGGCAGACAACTGATAACTGTATTTTTCTCAAATATATAAAAGATATATTAACAATATTAGCTTTGCTCTGAGGTCTCGTAGGTCTGTAGCCTCCTTGAGTTGCCTTAGTGAGGCTTCCAAACTGCACCGTGCTCCAGTTTTTGAATTAAACTCTTCCATTTTTAGAGGCCACCTTTACTATTCTCCTGAACATATAAATGATGCCTTAGTTTACTAGTCTCAAGCCCTGGCAGAGAATAGATGTCAAGTAGATATTTGATGAGCAGACTCTCCCTACTTGATCAGTGTTTCTTGAATAAATGAATAAATTGTTAATGATAAGTGCTTATTATAATTGTCACCACTTTTATTCCAGTAATGTAGCCACTGCCTGGCATCTAATACTATTTTTTAAAAACAGTTAAAAAATATTTTTTTTTGTAACTCACAAACTTGATGTTAATTCGTATTTAATGTTTGTTTTTCTATTTAAAAAAATGCATAAAGTTAAAATTATTGTACATAAAAGTTTTTACACAGATTTCACAAAGCTGAACACATGTGTCTGTGCAATTGGTTCTGTACTGCAGCAGCTCAATGAACTTGGGAGAGACCTGAGTCCTCTCACGTAGGACTGAGTTGCTCTTTATGGGACTGAACATAAGTGCCATAAAACCACTTGGTAGGGTTTGTTTTGGCATGTTACAGCATTTCCCCTCGGGAATGCTCAAACATTTTATGGATGGAGGATTTCCATAAAGTCTTCTACATAACCTTCAAGTCATCTTGTGTGAAAAAGAACTTAGTTTGCATTTGTTCTGTAGATAATTGTTGATGTTTTATAGGTAACACTCTAGATGTGTAGAAAGATTGAGGCTTTCCAGGCACTTCTCAGACTTACTGACTAGTAAGTCTCTGTTATTAAAAACTAGTTTTGTTTTTTGTTTTTTGAGACGGAGTCTTGCTCTGTCACCCAGGCTGGAGTGCAGTGGCGTGATCTCGGCTCACTGCAACCTCCGCCTCCCGGGTTCTAGCGGTTCTCCTGCCTCAGCCTCCCAAGTAGCTGGGACTACAGGCAAGTGCCACCACGCCCAGCTAATTTTTGTATTTTTAGTAGAGACGGGGTTTCACCATGTTGGCCAGGATGGTCTTGATCTCTTCACCTTATGATCCGCCCGCCTTGGCCTCCCAAAGTTCTGGAATTACAGGCGTGAGCCACTGCGCCCTGCCTAAAAACTAGTTGTTTTTCTCACAATTCTGGAAGCTTGGCAGTCAGAGGTCAAGGTGCTGGCAGGTCTGGTGTCTGGTGACTTGCAGATGGTGGCCTTCTTACTGTATTCTTACATGGGGTGGGGTTGGAGGGGAAGGTGAGAGAAGAGAGGGCGAGAGAGAGAAGAAGAAGAGAAAGAGGAGGAGGAGGTGGAGGAAGAAGAGAGAAGAGAGAGAAGCAAGTTCTTCTATGTCTCATTAAGAGCACTAATGCTATTCAAGAGAGCCCCACCATCATGATCTCCCAAAGGTCCCATCTCCAAATACTGTCGCATCACATTGGGGTTTAGGGTTTCAGTGTATGAATTTTGGGGGACACAAACATTCATTTTATGGTACGTATCATTCTTTTTTAGGTTGGGCAGGGAACAGGCTCCTCATCTCTCTCTGGCGTTCCCCCTATTTTCCCCAATTCCCTAACAATTTGACCAAAGCCATGGCCAACATCATCACTTGACAAAATGGAATTGATTTGTTAAAGCGCTTGTTTATTTTAAGAATCAACCTAAAGGAAAAAGAATTCAAGTTACTTATTTTGGGGTCTGGATTGAAATTTTATTTGCTGTAATTTTATCCCCAAAATGACAGATTCCTTTTTCATATTTTTTGAGTGGGTATTTGTGTCATTTTTTTGGCAGCACTTAAGAAACTATCTCTTATTGGTGATTTTGAGAATTGTTCATACTTGAACAGAGATTATGAGCTTAAGTTTAAATAGCTTTGAAATCTTTAAAAAATAGTTACATCTTTTAATTGCATGAACACTGTCTATATTTAACATGTCCAACTATTTAAATGACCTAATATTTTATATTTGCCAATGCAAGCATAGCAACTGTCAGGCAACAAGTACTTTTTTTCTGGGCCCTACCCAGGGATATTAAAAAATAGAGTGGAGCTGGGCGTGGTGGCTCAAGCCTGTAATCCCAGCATTTTGGGAGGCCGAGGCAGGTGGATCACCTGAGGTCAGGAGTTCAAGACCAGTCTGGCCAACATTGCGAAACCCTGACTCTACTAAAAATACAAAAAAAAAAAAAAAAAAAAAAAAGAGTGGAAGACACAGCAACTGTTCTCATGGAACTTGGCTTCTCTCCCTGTCTCTCTCTTTAAATACCCAAGGGCCAACTTGTGCCAATCATAGTTCTGGGTGGAAATACAATAATAAATGAAATGGATAAAAGTCTCTAGGGATAAAGCAGTGAACAAAAACCACAAAAAATTCCTGTCCTGGTAGAGCTTACATTCTACAGGAATAGAGGCAGAAAATAAGGAAATAAATAAGAAATGTGCAGTATGTTAGGCGGTGGTAAGTGCTATGGAGAAACTAAAGCGAGGAAGGGGAGAGGAAGTACAGGGGTGGGTGGGAGGCAGCTGGTACCTTTAACTGTGGTTGTCATGGATGACTCCACTGTGAAGGTATCACATGAGCACCTGGACCAGCTAAGGGAGAGAGCCCTGAGGACCTCTGTGGGAAGAGCCCTCCAGGCAGAAATGCAAAAGTGCTGTGATGGCCTCATGCCTGGCTTGCCCTCCAAGAAGGCAGGTAGAGCAAGCCAGGGGGAGTGTAGTAAAAAGTCAAAGATGTACAGGGCAGGCTGTCCAACATGCAAAGCCTTAGAGGTTATCACACTATGTTGATTCTTCCCCCACTCTCTTCCTTCCTTCTTTGTGAGTTGGGGAGCCATTAGAAAATTCTGCACTGAGGAATGACCTGATTAAATGATTTTAAAGATCACTGGTTACTGTGAGAATAAATATAGGAAGGCAAGGTTGGAAAGAGGGAGACTAAATAAGAGGCTGTTGTAGCAGTCCAGGTGTTGGCTTAGATCTGGGTGGTTGCAGTGGAGATGCTGAAAAAGGGCATTCTTTGTCTATTTGGAAAGAGTGGAGGAGAGGATCTCAGAAGGATAGGATGTGGAGTATAAGTGAGAAAGCAGTGTCAAGCATGCTTCTAAGGTTTGGGACCTGATAACTGGAAGGGTGGGGCTGTCATTTACTGAGATACAAAGACTGAAGAGTAACAGATTTGGAAGAGGATCATGTCAGGTGTGCACACCTTAGATTTGAGACACCTATTAGGCTTCTAAATGGAGAAATGGAGTAGGAGGTTGGGAATATGAATATTAATTCAGGGGAGACATCTGGGCTGAAGATGTAATGATGGGAGCTTCATGATCTCAGTAAAAGCCATAAAAGGGGAGCAAATCCTCGAGAGTGAGGAGATGAGATCAGTCTGTCAGAGACAGAGTGAAGACAATGAAGTTGCAGTTGTGTGCTCCATTATTATTTGCTGTAGGTACAGAGAGAAGTAGGAATTTGTGGGCTAGAAAACTGAAGCAACTTTCATGAAAAGTGTGGGACTTGGACTGGTCCTTGCAAGTGGTTAGGATTTGGAGGGTTAGAGAAAATGAGGAGAGGGCATTTTGGTTAAAAGTTACCAGAATTAAACACAGTGCAATATGAGGTAGTAAGGGAAAACACACCAAAGTCATGATGGGATTTTCTCATGTGTGGAAGCGGTAATACTTGAAGATTTTGTTCAGTCTGTTTCCAAGGATCATGATATGCAAATGATAAAGAGACTTGGGTCCCATTAAATTTTTTAACATTTCCCAATACTTTGCTAACAGCTTTTCCTCCTTACCCTTGCAGCTGGTGCTGCCTTATATTTTGTAGTAACTTGAAACTGACATGTGGGGAATTTTAAGTACATATGTTATCAAAACATGTTTCACAGACTTTATAGACTATCAGGAGGTCATCTTGTCTTTCAAAAAGCAGCCTGGAATTTGAATTTAGTTCCTCTTATAATTTCATGCTCCAAAGTAACTATATGAGAAATTTAAAATTTATTAGCAACTTTCTCTTGTTCTTAGATTTTAGAGAGATGGCAATTTCATTAAACCTGAAAAAAAAATATATATGCTATGTTACCTAGAGGCAGATTATTGAATAACTTTACTTGCCTGGTGATAAATCTAAGGTGCATGAGTATTTTAACGCTTTCCCAGCAACTTTGGGGTTACATTTTTAAAAAGGAAAAAAATCAACAACCCTGCATTCCTTTTTGATACAAAGTAACAAAGCAAAAATGAACCTCATAAAAGAATACAAAGGATGCCAGCTTCAGAACAAATGGTTAGAGACATTGTGCCTTTTGTCCCCTCTCCCCACTTTTTCCTAGAATCTATGTAAGAATCAGGTATTGTTTTTATTCTGTCAAAGGTTTTCATGGAGTTGCAAAAGCTAAGGACTTTGGCAGAACTCTCTGAAGTAAGAGCAAATTATACATTTCGTTGTTCATTTTCCTTAAAGAATGCCTTTAAAATAATGTGGTGTTAATTGTTTGGCATAACCAGGTGTGACATTCCATATGCCCATTTGTTCTTTGGGTTTCAAGGAGGTTCAGAGTACAACTCCTGCAGGACTTGACAGTTTATCTGTGTCCCTTGAATCCTGCAGGTGTTGGCTGGAGAGTAGTAAGCAGTTAGTGGCAAAGGGGTTTATAAAGAAACCCTGTGGACTCTCTAGTGCTGTCCAGTAGAATTTTCTATCCTATTCTTGGTGACAGGAATATTCTATGTATGTACTTTCCAATACGTGGGTAGATGCTACCCATACTGGCTACTGAGTACTTGAAGTGTGGTTAGTACAGTTGAGGAACGAATTTTAAGTTGATTTCATTTTAATTAAATGCAAGTAGCCACATGTAGTTAGTGTCTCCTGTGCACTTGTTTTTATTCTGTAAATAAAATAGTGACTGCCCAGCCAAAGCTAACAATTCATCTTGGGCTTTCTGGAGCACAGAGTGGACAGATGCCCACACTACCCTTGCCGGGGCCTTTCTGCCATCCTGGTGAGTGTCCACAGGCAGATCTTTCACACAGGGACATGGCACCCCTGCTTATTTCCAGGAACTGGACGGTATACAGGACTTTTTGAAATGCCTCCCTCTTGTCCTTCCCAGAAGTGGGGAGAAGGAATAAGGAAAAGCAGAATGACATTAGATGAGGTGAGGTCATTTTTATGGTCTTAAAGACCTTTTTCTCACAGAGATATTTTAAAAAATAGCCTAGGCTGGGTATGGTGGCTCACGCCTGTAATCCCAGCACTTTGGGAGACCGTACAGGTGGATCACTTGAAGCCAGAAGTTCGAGACCAACTTGGCCAACATGGTGAAACCCTGCGTCTAATAAAAATACAAAAATTAAATGGGTGTGGTGGTGCACACCTGCAATCCCAGCTACTCGGGAGGCTGAGGCATGAGAATCCCTTGAACCTGGGAGGTGGAGGTTGCATTGAGCTGAGATCATGCCACTGCACTCCAGCCTGGGTGACAGAGTGAGACTCCATCTAAAAAAAAAAAAAAAAAAAAAAAGAAAGAAAACAAGCCTATTTGAGTATTTTATTACTGACTGAGAATTATCCTGGGCCGTAGATGTTAGAGGCAGCATTAGTACATACTGATCTTGCTGGTGTCTTGAAAGTGAGAATTCTGTGAAGAACCAAATTTCATACCTGGAGGAAGATTGCGTGTTCATAAGGAATATTCTCTAGATTATTATTTTAAAAATTTAAAAGTGGATTATTGAAGGTCTACCATGCACCTTCACGTAAATACAAAATGTGTATGTATTGTTCCAGGAAGGGGGTTATTAAAGAAAGGCATAGATAGCACAGGACATAAAAATGATGAAGATTGGGTCACTGTAAGCCAAGGAAGGGCTGAGTGTGTGACAAAGACAGGCGCTGGGCCCCACCCCAGGATTCTCCAGAAGGATGTTGCTGTTATGGAAGTCCTGGTTAAAATCACACTCCGGGAGCATGGTAGGTGGTGCAGGATAAAGGAGGTCTTTTGTCTCTCGGTGGTCAGTTTTTACACTGAAGAAGTTGGCCACAGTCTTACTGCTGCTGTGGTGAGCTGCCCCTGCCCTGCGCCAGTATCAGAAGCTGTCCCAGTTGAATTTGCTGAGAAAGGTGTTTAAAAAGATTTGTTGGTTGATATTTCTGTGGACATTCTGCCACTCTCACTTGTAAAACTAAATGGAGCTTATGTGCCAGGGACCATGCTTCACTTGCCATCTAAATGAGGAGGAAAAAAATGTGTACATGGAAGAAGAAAACTAACGATAAAAAATGCTATAAGGTAGATCCCCAATGAGTGGTGCAGACAGTAACTGCCATATCCGATAGTTGTCTTCAAATGCATAAAGGGCTGGCAGGTGGAAGAGGTGTTAGACTTACTCTCTGGGGCTCCGGAAGGCAAAACTGGTGGTATTTCTTTTTAATTAAAAAAATGATTTTTGAAGGCCTATTTATGTAGAGTACTCTGGGGAGAGAGAATGATTTAGGAGAGGACAGCATGTTCAGGATATGGAGATGTGACAGTGGCTGCAAGTTACAGGGAAGTTCATTCCAGTGAATAGAAGGGAGAGCTTCAGAAAACACAACAGGCTGCTGTGAGGAGGTTATCCCCCTTCATCGGAGGTGTTCACAAAGAGACCTTGCCTACTGGCTGGGAAAGGGGATTCATACTGGTAGAGCAGGGGTCAGTCAAATCTGGGTGGCTACCTCCTTTTGTAAATGAAGTTTTGTTAGAACTCAGCCATTGCCCATTTGTGTACGTATCCTGCATGGTTGGTTTTGCACTACAATGGTAAAAGTGTGTAATTGGGACAGAGATCACTTGTCCCTCAAAGCCTAAAATATTTGTTATCTGGCCCTTTATAGAAAAAGTTTGCTGGGCCCTACATAGGATTGGATTTAGAGATATGTAAAATCCTTTTTAATTTTCTGGTTGTAAGGGATTCAGAAAAGAAGACAAAAGCCTTGTGGGAAGTCTGAAGAAGGTTTCTTGCAAGATGTGAACTTTCGGTTGGGCCTTAAAAGAAAACGCTTGCTGGTCCTGGCAGAGGAGGCCTGTCCACATGGAACACTTGAGCAGATCTCAAGAGGACTGCATCTCTGGTCCTTGAATGCAGTGTACAGACTCATTCCAGCATCCATGCATTCATTCATGCATTGTGACTCCAGCATATTGCAGGCCAATGTAGTCATCTACAAACACTTCTTGGCCTGCTCTTGGTAAAGTAAGCACAAATTCTGGCATGAGCTGTTGGCATTTTGTTACTAACTTTGCCAGAGTGAAAATGCTCGTGAAGTTCAATGTTTATCATTGAGTTTTACAGAGTTATTTTATTTTAAGTATAATTGTCTCACCTAGAGACAACTTAGAATTTATTTATATATTCTGCTTAATTGTAGGATGTAAGAAATGATGGTTCCAAAACGAAAACCTCACTGTATTTGTAGGAGATGCAACTCGGAGTGTTAAGGATAGGATGATGCACATTACTATTCATGCCTTTTTAATTGATTAGCCTTTAAGGCTTCTGCAAGCCTTTAAAAGTTGTTTTGTCAACATTAGACCAGCTGCTGTGTAATTATGGTAGCTCTTCTTGCAGTTAAATTCCTTTAATAACGTGTTCAATCTGCCGATGCCAAAGTGCTTTGAACCTGTGATATATACTATGGAGAGCTTTTGTTTTTACTTACAGATGGTCGGTGTCATTTTCTGGGCAACTCTAGAATTTTCACAGAAATTTTAAAGATGAATTACTTGAAAATGGAAGGCAAATGAATTTGAACATCAGGTTACTCCTCCCCCTATAAAATTTGTTCATATGTGACTTGAATTTTGAACTTGGCTCATAACAACATAAATGTGCTCATTAAAAAAAAAAATTCCACCTTGAAACCTTTTTAAGGCTCTTTTCTCTGACTCTCCAGCTTGTAAATTAAATCAAATCTTTCTGGCACCAGAGAGATGATGGTGGAAACAGTGGGCCTGTAACAAAGATCACTTGTTAATGAGGAGCCACAAAAGGGTGGTTCTGCCTTCCATTCAGGGGCTGAAACTTCACTCAGAAAACTGAGTGTGAATTTAGCAGTGTGTGAAGTCTGGCATGAGAACATATAACTAGTGATAGGGTCTGGTGTCAGAAAGATACAAACAGAAGATCCTGTGTTTGTCTCCTCCCAGATTCACCTGTCCTTCCTCCCGCATTGGGTTGTACTGGTGGATAAGGCATGAGAGGTGGGAGCAGTGATGATGGTGGCTGTAGAGGCTGCCCCTGTTAGTTCAGGCCATTTTGGTGGCTTCCTTCCTATAGCCATTTTTTTCCCTCCAAGATGGAGTCTTGCTCTGTGACCCAGGCTGGAGTGCAGTGTCACGATCTCAGCTCACGGCAACTTCTGTCTCCTGAGTTGAAGCAATTCTCCTGCCTCAGCCTCCTGAGTAGCTGGGATTACAGGTGCATGCCACCACACCCGGCTAATTTTTGTATTTTTAGTAGAGACGGGGTTTTACCATGTTGGCCAGGCTGGTCTCAAACTCCTGACCTCGTGATCTGCCCACCTCAGCCTCCCAAAGTGCTGGCATTACAGGCATGAACCACCGCACCTGGCCTCCTATAGCATTTTAAAAGGCAAACCATTCAAAACAGAGGCACAGAGCATCAACACATGAAGGAATAAGAGATTAGACCAAGCTACAGCAGCTTTCTATGGCCCCATTATTTAATTTGTATTAAGGAATGCACCTGTGTTGTTGGAAAACCATGAGACGAGTCCATCAACCACCTGCTCACCTTTTCTTTTCACTGTACAGCATAAGGGGGCTTGGAATGCAATTAACCTTATACATTGTGAAAAAGCCGACATGCTTCAAGCTTGAATAGAAGTTCAAGAATATTAATGACCTGCAAAATTTGAAGAAGCAGCTAACCTTGGCGATATTGGCTTACGTAATGGTAGGGCTAGCCAAAAATTGTGCCTCCTGTACTCACTCACAATGTGCAGATTTGTTTGCCTTGAAAGCTCGTGAGCCCTGAGAATTGGGGCATTTAAGAGTTTGAGGAACCATAGACTTATGAGCATAGAGCACTTGTGGTGTTATGAAGTAGCCACTAGACACTCAAATAGAGAAAACTAGAATTTATTTAATTAAAAGTTGTTTAATTAATTATATTTTTCCTATGGGATAAAACTGTTCCTGGTAAATGGCTTAATCTTTTCAAAGTTACATTAAATGTTAGTCTGGAGTGTTTTTAATATTGCAGGCTCATAGAGTTGTGTATCAAGATGTGCCCAAGAGAACTACCATCAGTCTCAGCATTATATTTCTAAATACCAAAACTTGCTAGTGTCAGTAGAAGAATACATCTTTTTGGTAACATCACCTTTTGCTAAAATGCATAGTTTACACTGATATGATTGGAATTAAATCAGCCTCAGTTGTCAGTTCTAATCAGCTGCATGAGACATGGTCTTCAATTAATCTTATCTCATAAACATTAGCATTTTAAATACTTTGTCAGAGTCTTGCATACACTTTTCGAAAATTAGAAACTTTCAGAACTTCTTTGAGGACTTCAAAATTGTTTTTGATACCCTTCCAAAATAATCTTATGTTATCTTGAGATTGCATTGAATCAGAGAGGAGATGTTGGCTTTAAGACCCGATAGTCATAAACCTACATACATATATATGCACATATATCCACATATATGAGTAATCAGCTCCCAAGGAACCTAGTGGTCAGCAAGACAAGGGACTTGTGTATACTCAGATGGCCAAATGTCATGGAGGTCTTTATTTCTCAAACTAGTCATCCCCTTAACTCTCCTATTACGTTCAAAGGTACCCAGGAATAAAATCTTTTTATTTTTCTTATCAAGTATGTAGAATCTTGTTTGTAAGCAGCAAATACCTGGCTCAAATTAACTTAGGAACATTAATCTCATGTATGGGCCAGAATGTGTCTTTCTCTTTCACTTGACTTACTCTCTGTGGACTCTGTGAGGATTGGCCTTTGCACTCTGGGTCTGTGTGCTTGCCTAACAGTAAATTTTTATGGCGATGAACTGTGCCACCCCTCTGTTATGTTATTAAGTGTAAAATAAATTGAAAGAAGAGTTAAATAGTCAAAATGCTGGAAGAACAGGGCAATAGCAGGGACTTGAGAGCATTTAATACTCTTTTCCCACTTTTTTTTTTTTTTCCTATTACCTTACTGATTTCATTCTTTCTTAATGCAAAACAAGTATGCAAACAAGGTGGGAGTGATGTCCTCAGATGCTGCTGAAATGTACACATCTCATAGTTTATGCCAGCGTTTAGGACTGACTCATGCTTTCTCCAGTACCAGACTCAACAATCCTAGGGAAGAAAGCTCATTGGCCTATCTTGGGACAGATATCAACATGGACCAATAAGTTTTGGCAGGAGGTAGGACCACATTGTACAAAGTTGTCATTGGTGACCCCTTTTCTATGTATTAGTAAAAGAAAAATCACTGTGGGCTGGAGAAGCTTCAAACACACGAGATGTTTTCCTTCCCTACATGGACACATCACCTCAGTCTTCCCAAGTATGGCTACTGGCCTCTTCTGGATGTCTTCTTTTTCCCCATTACCTCTAGCCTGAGTGCCATTTCTTTTAATGATTTGGTAAAGAACTTGGGGCAAGACATATTGTAGACAGGAGGAGAATTTCTGGGTTGGTGATTTAGAGCAGATCTCTTCTGATCCTTTCCCCTGAGCCCAGTACCCCTCATTTACTTTTTGGCATGCAGGAGGAAGTGGCAACTCAGGAGAAGGCAGATGGAAAGGTTAAATGGTGAAGCTCACAATCTGCTTGGCCAAGGAAATAATGCCCTTTTCTTAAAGGCTAAATGTTTTTTCAGGATGAGTGGATCAGTGGAGTCCAAATATTCTTGTCTACTGTAGGAGATATTTGATTCTTTATGTATGTATAACATATGTGTAATAGTTGTAGATAAAGCAATTTTGATTTTTCTTTGTTTACTGATTTGTTTTCATTATCCAAATTCACTTGTATGTACTTTTAGGCTGAGAAAGTTTTCCAAACCATTTTAACATGCAACTCTTCAAAAATTTACTGGGATTCTTTGTATTTGCTTAAATAGGAGCCATTCTGTGTTTTTTCCCCAAGTTAATGGTGCTAACTCACTTAATGTTCTAATTCTGACAGCCATTCAGTAATAATGCATTTCCAGAGGAGTTGCAGTAGAATTTTAAGCCTTGTATTTTTGGCTCCTACTTAGTTATCTACCCTGATTGGCATTTAACCATTGAATTAGATTTTTCTTCTACTGAAGAGAGCTTTATGAGCTTTAACTTCAAGTGTCTGTGTCACAGTGTGATTTGTTTGCATTATGATTGACACTGAGCAAGCACTTTTTGCAGGAAAAGGCATTGTCTTTTAGGATTGAGGGAGGATTTGGACACATAGTCTCCTGACACTTTTTTCCAGGGTTCCATTTAATAGTTGTGCACATCAATAACAATCTCACCTGGCACATGTTAACATGGTTACTTTATTTTTGCAATCAGTAATGATCATATTCCCTGAGAGCTGTTTCTCTGGGCCTGTTGACTGATATGGCCATAAATATATCCCCAAAGGCTAAAACTGTACCTGTTTCAGCACAGATGAAATAAAAATAAATGTCCCACTGTTTTAGTATTACAAATTATAATCTCACTACAGCATGAACTTTAAGGTGGTGATAGTTCAATTTCTGCTCTTTGTTTTTGACATGATGGTAGAATAAATACAATTTTAAAACATTTTATTCAATTAATTTTCAGTGACCATTTTGTGTGCCTGGTTCATTCTGTGCTCTCTAAATCATGAAATACATTTCTTTCTTTCTTTTCTTTGCTTTTTTTTTTTTTTTTTTAAGACAGAACCTCACTCTGTTGCCCAGGCTGGAGTGCAGTGGCACAATTTCGGCTCATTTCAACCTCCACCTTCCAGGTTCAAGCGATTCTTCTGCCTCAGCCTCCTGAGTAGCTGGGATTACAAGCGTGTGCCACCATGCCTGGCTAATTCTTGGATTTTTAGTAGAGATAGGGTTTTACCATGTTGTCCAGGCTGGTCTTGATCTCCTGACCTCAGGTGATCCGCCCGCTTCGGCCTCCCAGAGTGCTGGGATTACAGGCATGAGCCACTGCGCCCGGCTGAAATACATTATATTTCAAAAATAGTACTACCTTTAGAAGTTCTTACCTTTAATTGTTAATAGTGAATAAACAAAATAATGTTTTCTGGACCTATAAATGGATTTTGAAGATATCCTTGCCTTAAAGAGACCAAATAATATACTTGCTGTTTCTTCCTATTATATTATCATATTCATTCACTCAGTCAGCAAACATCGATTACTCTACCTCTGGGAACCTAAAACATACTAGGGACGTATAGACAAGTAACAAGTCTTTAATAAAGAGTTAGAGAAATCATGACGTAAAGTACAATGGGGACACAAAGATAGGGACTGGCTGGTTGCATTCAGGGATTGCTTTAACTAGAAGATAACACTTGAAGTAAGCCACTTATGCTAACTGGGTGTGCCCAGAGAGGGCCAGAAAGAAGGCCAAAAGAATGTGAATCAAGTCCTAGAGCATAAAGCGGCATGGGCAATTGGGGGAAGTTGTTTGTTTAAATTTAGAGTCAATGTGTAAGGGAGTGAGTATCTAGAAGTGGGACACAAAAAAGGTGGGATAGACCCTAATCAGAGATGAATATGCAAATATATATATTTTCTAAATATATATATATATTTGACTAGAATTTGAATTTTATTCTAGATATTAGTAGTTTTCCAACGTTTTTGGTTTACAGTATTAAATTTAAGAGGAGGATGAATATTCCTGTGATTGTCAACTTGGGGAAGTACCAGAATCTTGTTGGGTGGAGGACAGGGGCACATTAATAATTTTAAAAACCCACAAGGTGATTGTGATAAGTCCTTGTGTCCTCTCCATTGAGAATTATTGCTATGGGCAGTGGAAACCACTGAGTTTTAAGTGGAGTCCTTAATATCAGTGACCCCATTAAAGTACTATCTCAATTTATTATTCTTTAAATAAAACAATTGAAAAATATACTTACGTCCTCCATCTCTATGCTCCCATGATCCTCTATGTAATTTTTCAGTATCAAATTTTAAAAAAACTCATTTGTTGTGCTGTTGGCACAAACATATTTTAAAGGAGTGTTTGGGAATGGAACATAAAACAGAAATGGAAAAAAAATTAACATTATATATGTCTGTCTTTGATTTCCATGACTGCACATCTTTGATTTCCATGCATGTCTTTGATTTTCATGACTCAGAGCTTTTCTGAGATTCCTATGGGGGTGTCCAGGCTAATGGGAGAAGCAGCTGGAGGAGAGTATGGCAGGCCGAGTGCCTGGCACACAGTAGGCACACAATGATTGCTAGTGTCTTTAGCTTCTCCTTTTAAACTTCAGCTCTTTAGTTGAAATTTAGGAGCCACTGGATTTTCTGTTAGTGGCTAATGTCAAGAGTGGCTGAGAAAAATGTTTGAAACTGAGGAGAAAATAGTGTCTCAGATATTAGACACATATAAACATTAGAAGGGAATTTAATGATTGTCTCGTATCCCAGCCTTCTGCTTCACAGTTGGTGAAACCAAGGCCCTGACTTGACATCACTTGAGTGACTTGACATCACAAGGCTATTAAATTACAGAAAAGGACCAGAAGCCAGGTCCTTTAATTCCTTCATGTCTCTCAGACATGTAGATGGCATTTCTTCCTGTTTTTTCTTTTTCTTAGAGTTAACTCCATGAAAGGTTCTAATCAGCATATCTAAAACATAGCCCTTCATGAACTTCTTCCTCTTTCTCTACTTTTTGTATCCCTCTATTACTAGAAAGGGATCCCAATCCAGACCCCAAGAGAGGGTTCCTGGACCTCGTGCAGGAAAGAATTTGTGGTAAGTTCATATTGTAAAGTGAAAGTAAGTTTATTAAGGAAGAAAATAAACAAAAGAATGGCTGTTCCATAGGCAGAGCAGCGGCATGGGCTGCTCACCTGAGTATACTTACAGTTACTTCTTGATTATATGCTAAACAAGAGGTGGATTATTCATGAGTTTTCTGGGAAAGAGGTAGGCAATTCCTGGAACTGAGAGTTCCTGCCCATTTTAGACCATATAAAGTAACTTCCTGATGTTGCTATGGCATTTGTAAACTGTCATGGTGCTGTTGGAAGTGTCTTTTAGCATGCTAATACATTATAATTAGTGTATAATGAGCAGTGAGGACGACTGGAGGTCACTTTTGTCACCATCTTGGCTTTGGTGGGTTTTGGCTAGCTTCTTTACCACAACTTGTTTATCAGCAGGGGCTTTGTGACCTGTATTTTGTACCAGCCTCCTATCTCATCCTGTGACTAAGAATGCCTTAATCTCCTGGGAATGCAGCTCAGTAGGTCTCAGCCTTATTTTTCCCAGCCCCTATTCAAGATGGAGTTGCTGTGGTTCAAATGCCTCTGACACCTCAGTGGCATCAACATCTACCATGCACTTGAGCTAGTCATTTCAGCATCAATTTTGTCTCCATCTTATACAGTATTCAGCTAGTCATCGAGTCCTGTTGGTATCACTTTGGAAATGTCTCTCACATCTATCTTTGCTTCTATTTCCTATATTACTTCCTTAATTTAGTCTTTACTTGTTTTTTTTTTTTTCCCTCTGGACTATTGAAGTAGCTTTTAAATTGGGTTCTGCCTTCTGCAGTCCACTGTCTCCACTGCCTCTGGAGTTTTCTTTTTGAAATATAAATCTCAATGATGGGTTCAGTAGCCTTCAGTGGCCTTTCATTCTATTGAAAAGTCCTTTTCTCTAGCTGTAGCCTTTCACAATATAGCTTTGATGTCCCTTTTCAACATTTTCTTCTGATCATTTTTCTACTCCCTTTATCTGCCAGACTCTGATCACACCAGCCCATTCAATGTTCCTAATTTTTCAATGTACTTTCCTGGGACACCCTTCATCACCTCAGTTTGAGCACACATCAGTGCTCAATTCTATGCATGCGTAGGAAAAGAAAAGTTGTTTTCCTCTGTTCTTTATAGTTCTTAGTTGGGGTGGACCCCTGTAACAAAAGACAGATTAAGATGAGAAAAACAAGTTTATTAACATGTATATTTCAAATATACATGGGAGATACCCAGATAAATGAGTAAATCTCGAAAGGGTAGATTTGAATTCAGGCTTAAATATCATCTTCAGCTAGAACAAAGAAAGCTGTTGGGGGATACAGTTATGGGAGGTAACCAGGAAAAGCGTGAGACACAAGGGTAAGATTCCTTATATAGATTTAAGTCAGTGCCTTCTCCATTAATACAAGTCTCTAGTGATTTAGAGTCATCTTTCCTGATGCAGAGAGGGTGACACAGTTACAAATAGAGATTTCCTTTATAGATGTAAATTTTCCTACAAAAGGGTAACTTCTACTCTGCTTTTAGAGCTTCTCCTGTATTTTCAGTGTTCAAAATAATCAGCTTGAAATAATCTTTATGCCAAAGAGGCATACTTTGGGATGGCGTATTCTGGTCTCTTAAATACACATCACTTTCTTTGAGTCCTCCTTTCCTTTCTTGGTCGAGATAAACAGATGGATCCTCTGTTACCCACAGAGCACTTTGTTTCTTCTCTAACCATACTGAGTGCTGTAGTCTGATGTGCATGAGAATTAATTTTCTTTTTGAATATGTCTGTTTTATTCAATAGTTTATGAAGTCCTTGAGCTCAGCAGTTGTATCAAATTCATTTTTATATCCTTGGTACCTGTGGTAAATTGAATAATGGTCCCCTGTAGATTTGCATCTTCTAATCCTTGGAACCTGTCAGTATGTTACCTTACATGGTAAAAGGGATTTCTTAGATGTGGTTAATTAAGGATCCTGAGATGGGGCTATTATCTTATTATCATGGTGGAGAAAGGCAGGAGGGTTGGGGCAGAGAAGATGATGTGATGAGAGAAGCAGGCATAGAGAGGGGATAGTCAGAAGAAGCAGAGGTTGCAATGATGTGCTTTGAAGGTAAAGGAAGGCACCATGAGCCAAGGAGTGCATGTAGCCTCTGGAAAAGGCAAGGAAGCTCATTCTCCCTTAGAGCCTCCATAAGGAATGAAACTGTGCAGATGCTTGATTTTAGCCCAGTAAGACCCATATTGGACTTCTGACCTTCAGAACTTTGAGATAACACATTTGTGTAAGTTTCGAGCTACTAATTTTGTGGTAATTTGTTACAGCAGCAATAGGAAACTAATACAGTGGAGGAGAGGAAAAATATTTTTTTCTCTACCCATTGTAGGTTTATGGATGAGGCCTCTATGACAAAAAACAGATTAACAAGAGAAAAGCATACAAATTTATTTAATAAATTTTTATGTGACATGGGAGCCTTCATAAGGAAATTGAGACCCACAGAAATGGGTAAACCTGAGTATTTTTAGGCTAGGTTTGATAACGAGTGGATAGTTGTGGAGAAATATGATGGGATAAAAAGGGTATAATGTAATAGGAATAAATTGAGGAGAACTTAGAAAGGTCTGTTTGTTCAGATTCTGCCCATGACTGTCTTAATCCATTTTGTGCTGCTACAACAGAATGGCTGAGACTAGGCAACTTATAAACAATATAAGTTTACTTGTTTCATGGTTCCAGAGTCTGAGAAGTTAAATATCAAGGATCTGGCATCTGCTGGGGGCCTTTTTGCTACATCATCCCATGGCAGAAGGTAGAAGGGAAGGAGAGTGCATATGAGAGGGTGAGAAGTGAAGGGGGCTAGAACTCATTATTTTCTTAGGAACGTACTCTTATGATAAATAACCCACTCCCAAGATAATGACATTAATCCATTCCGAGTCACCTCTTAAAGATCCCACCTCTCAACACTGTTGCATGGGAGATTAAGTTTTCAACACGTGCAATTTGGGGGATACTTTCAACTCAAAACAGTGGCGCTTCATCTTTAGCGACAAGGATGTTCCTTTTGTCCTGGTATAGGGAAGCACCTCTTAGATGAGGGTCAATGATCTGCTTCAAGGGAAAGTTAGAAAGTCCTTCTTAAGTTTTTTGACCAGCTTCAGCGGAGAAGTATGGGGGCAGGTCAGAGAGACCGTCCTGCTACTGAAGGAATTTTTCTCACATTCCTTTAGCCTTAAAGTTTCACTATGCCAAGGTGCCATATTTTGGGTTAGTATGTTCTGAACCCCATCAACAGCACTTACATGTAACATGCAGTTGGGCTTAGTGTATTTGCATCTGACCTTGACTAATCAAGAGAATTGTTCTCGATGCCCATGATGATCAAAGCTAACATTTATTGAACCTTTTGCTGTGTGCCAGTCACTGTGGTCAACATTTATACTTGATCTTCATAATCACTGTATGGCACCATTATTATCCCTATTTGGCAGATGAGAAAACTGATGCACAAAGTGTTTTAATAATTTTCCCCCAATCACACTACCCAATATGTGATGGCACTGGGACTTGGAAGTGAGCAGTCTGGCTCCCAGGTCTGTGGCCACAGCGCTGTATCCTGCTTAGTCATGTTCTCATGTCACATATATGCAATTTATGTGTGCTGTCCTAGTGTGATATGTCGTGAAGAAAATTGGAAGAGCTAGATTTGAATATTGATGCCTTCAGTAATCAGTTGGCTCTGTAAATGTGGGCAAGTCAGCTAACCTAGATCTGTGTGCCTGTCTTTGTTAAATCATTCCTTTTCTGCTTACCTTATGGGGTTAATATGAAGACTGAATGATAAATCACATGGGAAAGTGCTTTGAGAAACAGCAGGCACTACACATATGCTATTTATAAGTATATATTTGGTTGATGTAGATCTTTTGCAGATTTCCTCATACCAGGATTACCTGGCTGGTCTGATTCATTTGGTGAGTAGGGGCTTAATAATATTTGGTAAATGCATTTGATAAAAATGCTCTTTTGCCCTCCTAGTTCTCATTCTTATATTTTGGGTTGTTGACACTAAAAATCTGAAAGCTCAGAATTTAGTCTCCTTCATAGAACTTTATTTTCTTTCCTACTTTTAAAAAAATGAGCCTTTCTTATCTCACTCCTTAGCTAGTATTTTTATCTTGTAGCCCATAGGAAGGTACGACTTATAGAAGATTTGCAATGATTTCAGCAGCTTTTCAGAAGGGCTTTGAGTGAACAGTTAATCTCTTGAGAATGCAAAGTCATTTGTGGTGGAGAATCTTAGGCCAGTGTTGAGTTGCAAATCCTGGGGAGTCCTGACTCAAGAAGATAGGGAATTTAAAAAGAAAGCCAGTGAAATACATTTGATTCTCTTTTTCCCTGTCCTGCCTTAGCCTGCAATGTTACTTATTCCTTTAAGATGCTTTAATTGCTAATTGTCTGCTGTTTGATTTTGAGGTTAGTTGAAATCACCAGGATGATGGAAGGCCTGACCTGACCAGACCTGAATTCATTGGCAAATTCTCAACTTTTTGAAAAATTAATGAGTTTTGGCTGAGATGACACCTGACTTTTTACAGCATCTTGTTTTGATTTATTGTTTCTTTTGTTTACTTGTCAGATATTCCCGCCCATGACATGGATTTACAGAGTACAATTTTTTTTTTTTTTTTTGCATGTTCAAAGTCAAGCTATCCTGATTGGTGCAACATACAGACATAAAATGATACTTTGAGGGGCATCCTTTTGGATACATTTTTGTTCCTCTCTCATTGTTTCCCTGGGATGAATTCTTAGACATAGAATTACTCCAGGAAGGGTACCAACTTAAAACATTAAAATCAAACCAAACAAGAAAAAGATACATATTAATAGATTGTATTCCCTAAAGGCTGTACTAATTAACACTCCCACCAGTAGTGTATGAGAATGCATATCTCACGGCAACTTTGTCATTGTTCACTTACTCTGTAGCATCTCTGGAGTACTCACAATCTTCTAGGTTCAGACATTTTTCAGAAGTTTTCAAAATCACCCCAGGTGATTTGAAGCTGAAACCACTGGTTTAGTTGATAGGAGAAAAGCATTCTCTCACTATCTCTTAGTGGTTTGAATCTCTCTCACTATCCCCTTAAAATAGATCAGTCACTTTAGGTCATTGGTGTGTTTTGCTACACAGGACATACTATTCCTAATGAACAGCCCCTTCATCACTCTAACACTCTTGAACCACTAATTCACAGTAGTGTCACTTCTAGGCTTATTAATATAATCTTTTGCCCATGCAAAGCTCTCCAATGTTCAGATAATTCTGCTGGATGATGTTACCTTTCAACTGAACCACATCATCTTGTTGGCAAAGCACCTCATGAATACTATCTCATTTAACTATTGCAGGGACCTTGGAATTAGACATTTCCATTCTATTTTTACAGAGAAAGGAAAAGGAACCCAAATAAGTAGCTTTTCTCTAAGGTTGTGCAACTTATAATCACATGTTAGGAACTGAATCAATGTAGGTCTTCTGATTTCAAGTTCAGAGTTTCCAGTGTTGTGTCAGAACCTGTCTTTGGCTTTCGCTAGTTCTGCTGCTTTTTTAATGCACAAATGGATCTGGTTATTGGATTGTTATTAAGGATTTTTTTTTCAGTGTCTGCATTTCTTACGCTTATTTTCTTCTCTGTGTGCTCATTTAGAATTCTACATATTTACAGCTGTGTTTCTCAACGTTTATTTTTATTATTGCTCCTCCTTCCCTAGGAAAAAAATTTAATTTAATTTACATTCTTCCTAATGAGAAAAATTAAATATTAAACTGATAAGAACAGCTACTACACTTGATCTTAGCCAAAAGGCTGAGAAGTGAAGAGAAATTAAATATTAAGGAATAAAATTTTGACAGGTAGGGTTGAGCCTTGGAGGACCACAAACTATGATATCTGATGTTTTTGTTCCTCAACAACCAATTTTAATCTTGGGAGTTCAAAAATGCTGTTAATGGACACACCAATTTAGATGACTAACCCTGGCTATCAGGGCAGAGAGGAGAGCTGTTGAACATTCTGATAGATCTTATAACCGTATGTGTGCAACTAGTGGAACACATGACACCGACATTACTCTCAGCTCACATCAACTAATGACTTACAAGGAAGCTGTGCTTCAGTGTGGGTGGCTAATTATTCAAACTTGCATTCTGTATGATTAAACCACATGGAATTTCACATTTGCTTTTGTTTTCCATATATTTTATGGGTCATATAGATTATATCTCCACCTTTCACCCACTGCCTGCCTTTTTTATTAAATGTGAGCTTTGTATAAGGCTTTTGTCTACTTTTTGTCATAGCTCTGGGCTGAACTTTTAGATTCATTAGTCTCTGATTTGTGGCAGTTACCTACATTTTTACTTACAATTTTAGATAAATAAATGCCGGCGTGTTCACAGGCAGGAAAACACTGCATTGGTAGATAAGGGCCATTCCATGCTGGGCTTGACTGGTTGCCACCAACTCTGACATCCCTGACCCCTTGGCAGAGAAAGAATGTAAATGAGCGAGAATAAAGAGCCCCAGGTAGCTTCTGTTTGTTTTTACAAGAGAACCAGAGCTAGGTGATTTGGGAGAATGCCAGATATTATAAACACAGAGCCAGAGAAAAAGAACAAGGATGGCAAGAAGAGTCCAGGGACTGGGGGAGGTGCACTTGCAGGGGGTGGAGGTTGGCCCAGAGGAAGGTTTTCATTCATTTCTGTGTGTAGAATTTTTAAGATTAACTTGCTAATTTTTTTATTGAAGTCAAGCAAGATTTTAAATCATTTATCAGGGCTCATAGAGTACCTATTTATAGAAGTCAGAATAAAAGTAAATGAACCATGAATGCTAACACACATCTAGCAAATTTAGTAAGATTTAAAAGTTAAATAAACCAATGGAGCCTGCAGATTTTCTCCAGGGCCCCTTTACAAGTTTTAACTTTGTTTCCATTCCCCCCCACTTCATTTTACACACTGTCATGTGTGATTCTTTTAGCCTTAGCTTTTAGAATACGAAAATGATTTACAAGCCTGTTTTTAGAGGCTATTTCATTTTTAGTTAAACGTTTACATGATGCTGGCTTCCTATGTAACTGCTGAAAAACAAAAGTTTTTTTTTTCTTTTTTACAGGTGCTAGACTGTCAATCAGGATAAAGGAGATTGTATGAATTATTTGTTGTTGCATAACAAATTGCCACAAGTAAAACAACAAACATTTATTATCTCAAATTTTGTATGGCTTAGGTGGGTCCTGTGCTTCAGGGTCTATTACAAGGCTGCAATCGGTTGTTAGCCAGGACAGGGATCTCATCTGAAAGCTCAACCGGGAAAGATCCACTTCCATGCTCCCATGGTTGCCGCATAATCCAGTTTGTTGAGGGCTTTTGGACTGAGGGCCTCAGTTCCTAACTGCTTTGGAGGCCACCTTCAGTTCCTGGTTATGTGGGCCTTCTCAACATTGGAACTTGCCTCCTCAAAGCCAGCAAGAGATAGTCTGCTGGAAAGACATCCACCATCTTTGCTATATTCTGTTGGTTAGAGAGTCACTAGAACAGCCGACACTAAAGGGCAGGAGATTACACAAGCGCATTAACACCAGATCGAGGGGCACCTTAGGATCCTAGGCCAAGGAGATATGTGACTCCATCCCAACAAGCCTTCAGGATCTTAGATTCTTTGAGGGAAGAGACCTTTTTTTCGTAGTTAAAATATTTACAAAACCTTTGTGAGGTCATAGCTAGCGCTTTGTGCTGAACTGGATTGTGGAGCCCTGGGCTAGCACTGTGCAGGGCATGAAAGACCAACCACTCTGTAAATGCACATAAAGAACAACCTCCTTGAGCAATCTCAAGCAAGAGAAAGAAGAGGCTTCCGAGCTCCAGCAAAACAATGGGAAAAAACATACCCTTATCTTTTCCTTCTCATTTTCAAAGGTGTGTTAGAGGGAAAGGAATATATTCTGGTTAAGGTATCCAAAAAGCCTTTTTTGAATCGCAGGTACCGTGAATATAAGTAGAAGAAAGACACCGTCTCTTCCTTTAAGGAACTTACAGTCTTATGGAAGAGACACAGATGGAAGTGCACAATTACCGAATATCATCAAAAAGCCTGAGAAAAAGTTATGCAAAAGCTACTGTGTGAGCACAGAGGCTGTAAACCTAATCCTAAGTTGCAGGTGGGTGAGTATTAGACATCACTCAAGGAAGGCTGTTTCCCTCCCATCTCTTTTACCTTGTGAGGGTGAGCAACAAGGCACTATTTTGGAAGCAGAGAACAGCCCTCACCAGACACGGAATCTGCTGGTGCCCTGATCTTGGAATTCCCACCGTCTAGAACTGTGAGTAGTACACTTCTCTTGCTTATAAATAATTTTTGATGAGTGATTATTTTCGTTTGTACAGATCGTTTAAATGAGAGTTTGCAGAAGATGAAAGGGGAGTCTTGCATTCAGCAATTTGCCCTGTATTTAATGAGCCAGCCACCTTGTGTCTTCCCCTCCTATGACATAGCCCTTCAGCTCACCCTACAATTGCCACATGAAAACTTCTCTCATGAAACCCACAGGGTCAGTATCTCTCAAATACTCTTTTTCCTCCAATCACTGAGATGATTCTTTCTTCATTTTTCAGGTGCAAGTTCTCTCCTGTTGCCCTGAGTGCCCACTCCCAGGCCCTCTGTATGAGTGACACTTCAGTCTGCCATGGAACCTGGCCCTGCTCTGGCCTGGCTCCTGCTCCTGAGCCTGCTGGCGGATTGTCTGAAAGCTGCTCAGTCCCGAGACTTCACAGTGAAAGACATTATCTACCTCCATCCTTCAAGTAAGACTGTTCTCTTTGCTGCAGAAATATCAAATTAATCTTTTCTCTTAATCCTTTTTTTTAGCCACACCATATCCTGGTGGATTTAAATGTTTCACCTGTGAAAAGGCAGCAGACAATTATGAGTGCAACCGATGGGCTCCAGACATCTACTGCCCTCGAGGTAAACTCTCAGTAGACTGATTGGGGTCCCCTTCCCATCTCAAATATATTTTCTCTGTTGACAGAGACCAGATACTGCTACACTCAGCACACAATGGAAGTCACAGGAAACAGTATCTCAGTCACCAAACGCTGTGTCCCACTGGAAGAGTGCTTATCCACTGGCTGCAGAGACTCCGAGCATGAAGGCCACAAGGTCTGGGCAACAGAGCAAGTGACCAGTACTACTCTCATTATCTTTTTTTCTTCCTTTCTTTCAGGTCTGCACTTCTTGTTGTGAAGGAAATATCTGTAACTTGCCACTGCCCCGAAATGAAACTGATGCCACATTTGCCACGACGTCACCTATAAATCAGACAAATGGGCACCCACGCTGTATGTCAGTGATAGTGTCCTGCTTGTGGTTGTGGTTAGGGCTCATGTTATAGTGGCTCAGTGGCTCCATGTGTTAATAGCGATCCATGGGGATCTCGATGGTCCACAGACCTGCATGAGTCATTGGCCTGACAGTAATTACACATGTGAGACACAACACTCTTGGAGGTCATCACAGCCAAGCATTGCCACTTACCATGAGGAATAAATGTTGCTTCATTGTAGCCATTTTGAGTCTAACCGAGACTCATCAAAGCCTTCTGTCAGTACAGCCCAAGTTCCATACCATAAACGTTTGTTTTCATTCCAAGAAGTAGTTCTGCATTTATCGAGATCTGGGGTTCTTAATTTGGAAGAATACATGCATGAGATGCAGTAGGTCCTGAGACTGTAAGATATTAGGAGTATGTTATAGGGGCATGTATAGATGTGGGCTTTTCAGGAGAAAAGTAACCATTGGTTTAAATATAATCATGAGTTCATTTGTAGCTTTAGAATTTTAAAACATTGACTCCAAACTGAATGGACTATTTCCTTGGAAATTCTGACTGAGTCCCTGGAAGAGTAGTAATTCCAACAATTCCAGCCATTTGTTCAATTAATTTTCCCAACATTCTTCTCCCAGTGCTGGGAATCACATTTCCTCTGTTCTGTGCAGAAGACAAAAAGGCAATCATAAAAGTTTGTTATATTTGTGGGGGTGCCTGGAGGAGGATTTTCCTCAACTTAATGGAGCCACTGTCCATAAAGTGGCTGTTATCCCTTCATATAATTGGTGAGATCAGCCTTCTCCTTGACTTGGCACCTAATTATGCTTCATGAGATCCTAGATTCCACCTGAGTCAATTGTGTCCAGAGCCCCAAACCAGGATGGAGTTGTTTTCCCCAGATATGGGGTTCTATTCAGCCATAGATAATCTAGACAGAGGATTTCAGAATGAAAGGAAAAATGTGTGGAGATTAGTCCTAGTTCATTCTGAGGGCCGACTAAGTGGCTCAGCCAGCTTCTTACTCCATCTGCAGTTCATACTGCCAAAGAGCTCCCACTTCCAAATCCCCAGTGACTTTATGGAGAAGATTCTGCATTAAATTGTCTTTCGAATGATGGGGAAGCAAGGCATAATATGCGATGATGAGGAGAAAGTAGACCAGTGAGGTGATTGCAAGACTAACAAGGAGACTCAATGGGAAGTTTTTCTTTCTTTTAGATATTGCTTTTGAAGTAGATGGTAAAATTTTTGTCATCCTTCTTGTATTTTTTGTACCCCAAGTTACAATTTTTCTTCTTCCTTGTAAATAATTTAAACAGTATTTATTTTTGTAAGGCATAACTAGAAACTAAAATATATTCTAAAAAATTCATTATTCTGAACAAAGTGATCAAATTAGAATACATATTTTTCAACAGTGGTAGAGCTTTTAATATATGTTTATTGAAAGTTATCTATAATACTTGCACCAGTGTTGAAAAAAGTTAACATGTAGGCAAGAGCAATATGTTTGTCTCAAGGATTTTTCCATGGTTTCCTCAGTGATGGTGTCCTGGAATTATTCAGGTGGTGACCATCACTGGTCTAAGTTTGTGTGCAGGGTTTTCAGATGTGTTTTTGTGAAACTTGGTAGAACCATGGCTAATAAAGAGGACAGTGTTGTCAGGGTCCATCTGCCCTCCATAGAAAAATGTCTCTGGCTCATAAAATGAGACTCCCTCAGGGACTAAATATGAACTGACAGCAGTAACTCTGATACAGAATAATCTAAATTGCATCAAATGGCCTTAATTCAGAGTTTGTTAGGCTTATCAGTATGTTGCTTTTAATTGGGGTGGGAAAGTAGAGGGAGAGAAAGCAAGACATTTATTAAGCACCTCGTATGTGCCAGGCACTATGCTAAGCACTTTACATAAGTTAGGATTAATCCCTGCAAGAATCCTATAAAGAATGTTACTAGCATTTACACTTCCCAAATGAAGGTACCAAAGCTCAAACGCAATGTTGTGAAGCTGTTTCCTTCAGATTTAGGTTATGTGGGATGATGTGGGATTGAAGAGGAAAGAAAGGTGGGATTATCCCCCTAGGAAGACTTTCAGGCCTGACTTCATAGGAATTCATCCATCTTATCATGTGGAGTTTATCTCACCCTGCTGTTGCAGGATGCTATTTGCATGTGTCCCCAGGTGATGTTTTTTCTTTGGGGAGTAGGGGTTTGGCTTCCTCATTCATCCCTCTTGCTAAAAGAGGAGATAGTTGATGTTGCATCTAAAGATGCTATAAGACAATGAAAGTTTGATGTTGTACATACCTACAAGTACCATTTTTGTGCATGATTACACTCCACTGACATCTTCCAAGTACTGCATGTGATTGAATAAGAAACAAGAAAGTGACCACACCAAAGCCTCCCTGGCTGGTGTAGAGGGATCAGGTCCACAGTGGTGCAGATTCAACCACCACCCAGGGAGTGCTTGCAGACTCTGCATAGATGTTGCTGCATGTGTCCCATGTGCCTGTCAGAATGGCAGTGTTTAATTCTCTTGAAAGAAAGTTATTTGCTCACTATCCCCAGCCTCAAGGAGCCAAGGAAGAGTCATTCACATGGAAGGTCCGGGACTGGTCAGCCACTCTGACTTTTCTACCACATTAAATTCTCCATTACATCTCAATATTGGTAATGGCTTAAGTGTAAAGAGCCATGATGTGTATATTAAGCTATGTGCCACATATTTATTTTTAGACTCTCCACAGCATTCATGTCAATATGGGATTAATGCCTAAACTTTGTAAATATTGTACAGTTTGTAAATCAATGAATAAAGGTTTTGAGTGTATCTTACCAGGCTCCTCCCTGCAAATGCACATGTCAATCAATGATTAATGCACCCAGGTTATGTACAAGGCACTGGGCTTAGCACCACAGGGAACTTCCTTCCAGAGGCTTGCTTTCTAGTTGTGTAGACAAGAATACATGCATGAGAAGATACAAGACAATTCACCCATGCCAAATGATTCATACAGGCTGTTTAAGTACTGCAGAAAATAAAAGAAGGAAAGGCTACCAGACTTTTCAATAAGGTCTACAGCTTCCCAAGAGCATGTCTTTGTTAAATCAGGAAATATAAAAATTATGTGTGTATGTGTATGTATATATATATACCACCCTATTAACTATTTTAAAATCGTATTCTATTTTGGGGGTTGTGTTAATGATGATGAACCAGAAAAGATTTTCTCTTGATGGTTTCTTCAACAGGAAACAGATATTGGAATAGTGTACATGTCATTTTTATCTATACAATGAATTTATTATATTTTTCTTAGTAAAGTGATAGACATTGAAAGCAAGCTTGAAAAATGTCAGTTTGTTTGTGATTCCT